CTCCATCTTCCTTTCTTTCACAGTTGAAAAACTGCCCTTCCTAATTAAGCCAACCAACTTCTTACCTCAATAAAATCCTTGTTTTTCAGTAGCACGTACAGTATTTCCAGTGATGAACAGTGAACTGTCTTTCGTCTCACACAGTAACCTCCGTGAAGAAGATCCACCTTGTTCTTTACTGTATATTCCTGGCATGCTAACTGCATCCTCAGACAATTTTAAGTGACTGAAAACTCAGGCAAAGAAAGGCAAGAGGGCAAATAGAAGGGCACAGGAGACAACGCTTTTCAAATTTTTCTCACTGCGACCTACAGAAACACACTGTAGAACACCTCCTAGTACACTCACACGTGTGTGTACACCTGAAGTGTCAAGAAACAATACCCTAAGTGCAACACCCTCTGATATTTTCTATTTCAAGTGGCCGTGATCTACTAAACTGATTTCCAACTCACCAATAGGATTCAGTTTGAAAAACACTGCAATAAATCAAACCTTACAGTTGCATTCCACAAGCTACTAATGAACTCTTGAAAATCCAGCATACAGCAGAGACGCTGACCAACTACAAGATCCAAACCCCCCAGGTGGGCAGTGTCCTTCTGTTCAGCAGTGGCAGTTCCCCACCACCACCAGCCCTGAGAGTTAATTATCTCCCAAACTCCCAGAGTTTCCCAAGTAGCCTGAGGTGTCTGTCATATGCCCTTTTAACCTCTTTATAAATTCAGTCCCGTCCGTCTCTTACGGTGGCAAAGTTCATTTATCGTCGGCTGTGGAAAGCAATACTTCCTTTTTGTCCCCTCCAGGAACCAGAAATTAAATGACCAGGTTGGTGCCCGTTGTGCCTTTATGATCTATTTGTGTGGGTGATATATAGAAAGAGTCTCAGTCTCTCCCTTCATCTTTCCAGTCTTAATCACTGGTAGATGCAGTCTCTGGTGAAATAAGAAACCAGGGAACCCCCTGGCCTGGGGGAGGGCGCACTCATCAGCGTTGACAGAGTGAAAGCAAAAACTCAATCCTCACACCACAGAGGCGTCTGGCTAACTCATCTCCAGACCTAAGTTGGGAAAGGGGAGGGGAGCGCGGAAAGCGGAGAAGCCGGAGGAGACGCTCCGGAGTGACCAGCGACGGCTGAACGCAGCCCGCCCTCCCCAAGTCGACGCCGCAACCCGGGGAAAGCAGGTGAGCGCCGGCCACGGACTTGGGGGTCGCAGAAGCAGCCCACGGAGAGCGGAAGGGAGGAGGATCCGGGTAAGGGGCCTCCCCTCCCCGTCGGGACCCCCCCCCTACCCAGCCCTCGCTCTTTTCTTCGAAGATCCCACCACCACCCAAAGAAAAAACCTGGACTCAGCTGCGCGTCCCCTCCCTTCAACCTCCTGCGGGACCCAGAGGTGCCCGGGCCCGCGGGACCCAGGGGTGGCGCGCGCTGCCCCCAACCCCGCACCATCCCGAGCCAAATGTGAGTCCTCCAACCCCTGCCGGAGGTCCAGAATCTGAGTGTGCCCTGCCTTCCTCCCATGCAGGTGGGAAGATTAATGCTGTTGTGGAGGGGAGAGTACTTTGTGACCCCAAGGAGGCGGACAGCAGAGGAGCATGGTGATTTCAGTTACTAACCATCTAGCTAGATCAAGCCCAGCTGACTGCTCCACCCTCTGCCCAGGAGGACCATGCGGCAGTAGCAGCCATGCTGCCCTTTCTGCTGGCCACACTGGGCACCACAGCCCTCAACAACAGCAACCCCAAGGACTACTGCTACAGCGCCCGCATCCGCAGCACTGTCCTGCAGGGCCTGCCCTTTGGGGGCGTCCCCACCGTGCTGGCTCTCGACTTCATGTGCTTCCTTGTAAGTGCCTGCTGCCACCCCTTACCTTGGCACTGCACTTGCCAACTGCCCCCTCTTCCCTCAGGCACTGCTGTTCTTATTCTCTATCCTCCGGAAGGTGGCCTGGGACTATGGGCGGCTGGCCTTGGTGACAGATGCAGACAGGTAAGGGTCTGGGACCCTCCCTCTAGCTCTCCCCCTGCTAACCCTGTCTGTTCTCTGTCCCCAGGCTTCGGCGGCAGGAGAGGGACCGAGTGGAACAGGAATAGTATGTGGGGCACCAGCCCCCTCATTCCCACTGCTCTCTGATCTCTCATCTCCCTCACCCCCAGTGTGGCTTCAGCTATGCACGGGGACAGCCATGACCGGTATGAGCGTCTCACCTCTGTCTCCAGCTCCGTTGACTTTGACCAAAGGGACAATGTGAGTGCCCTCCCCCCAAACTTCTTAGTCCCGGACTCCCGCTGACAGCCCTCTGTTCCCCCAGGGTTTCTGTTCCTGGCTGACAGCCATCTTCAGGATAAAGTAAGTGGACCATCTTCAAGCTCTAAAGAAAGCTAATTCCTTTGTCCAACCCGTATGGCTGCAGGGATGATGAGATCCGGGACAAATGTGGGGGCGATGCCGTGCACTACCTGTCCTTTCAGCGGCACATCATCGGGCTGCTGGTGGTTGTGGGCGTCCTCTCCGTAGGCATCGTGCTGCCTGTCAACTTCTCAGGGGACCTGCTGGGTCAGTGAGGGCCAGGACGGCTAGGGTGGAGAACCATCATCCTCTCCCTCTTCCCACCCCACAGAGAACAATGCCTACAGCTTTGGGAGAACCACCATTGCCAACTTGAAATCAGGGTAAGATGCGAAGCTGGTCGGCCAGGCCAAGGTGGCTCCCATGTATCCTCTCTGCTTCTCCCAGGAACAACCTGCTATGGCTGCACACCTCCTTCGCCTTCCTGTATCTGCTGCTCACCGTCTACAGCATGCGTAGACACACCTCCAAGATGCGCTACAAGGAGGATGATCTGGTGCGTGGAGCAGAGCCCAGGTCCTGCCCCATTCAGAAGGCAAACCCACTCCCCTGTCACCCAGGTGAAGCGGACCCTCTTCATCAATGGAATCTCCAAATATGCAGAGTCAGAAAAGATCAAGAAGCATTTTGAGTGAGTAAGCCACGCTTCCCCCTACCCTCAAGCTGCACAAGATGATACATGAACTGTGTTTCAGGGAAGCCTACCCCAACTGCACAGTTCTCGAAGCCCGCCCGTGTTACAACGTGGCTCGCCTAATGTTCCTCGATGCAGAGAGGTAAGGGACTGGGGGCAGAGGAGGGTGACACCGATGTAGGTGACCAGGCATCTGGGTCCCACAGGAAGAAGGCCGAGCGGGGAAAGCTGTACTTCACAAACCTCCAGAGCAAGGAGAACGTGCCTACCATGATCAACCCCAAGCCCTGTGGCCACCTCTGCTGCTGTGTGGTGCGAGGCTGTGAGCAGGTATGACGCGGGCTGGCTGTTGAGTCGGGAGACTAGAGGCCCTGTCCCTAACCCTCCCACAAAGGTGGAGGCCATTGAGTACTACACAAAGCTGGAGCAGAAGCTGAAGGAAGACTACAAGCGGGAGAAGGAGAAGGTGAATGAGAAGCCTCTTGGCATGGCCTTTGTCACCTTCCACAATGAGACTATCACCGCCATGTGAGTCCCCAACTCGGCCCTCGGCCCTGAGCGGGCCTGTGGTAACCAGTGCCCATCTTTCTAGCATCCTGAAGGACTTCAACGTGTGTAAATGCCAGGGCTGCACCTGCCGTGGGGAGCCACGCCCCTCATCCTGCAGCGAGTCCCTGCACATCTCCAACTGGACCGTGTCCTATGCCCCTGACCCTCAGAACATCTACTGGTGAGCAAACAGGTGTCAGGGCAGGCTTTCCATTCCTGGACTGACCGGTTCCCCACCTTGCCAGGGAGCACCTCTCCATCCGAGGCTTCATCTGGTGGCTGCGCTGCCTGGTCATCAATGTCGTCCTCTTCATCCTCCTCTTCTTCCTCACCACTCCAGCCATCATCATCACCACCATGGACAAGTTCAACGTCACCAAGCCTGTGGAGTACCTCAACGTGAGGCCTCATGCCCCTGTCACTTTCCACGCCCTGCCTGACGCCCCCCTGTGCCCTGCTGCAGAACCCCATCATCACCCAGTTCTTCCCCACCCTGCTGCTGTGGTGCTTCTCGGCCCTCCTTCCCACCATCGTCTACTACTCAGCCTTCTTTGAAGCCCACTGGACACGGTAAGGTGCCTCCACTCACACCACACCTCGCTACCTGTACCGTTCCCTGCTCCCCTCCCTCCAGCTCTGGGGAGAACAGGACAACCATGCACAAGTGCTACACTTTCCTCATCTTCATGGTGCTGCTCCTACCCTCGCTGGGACTGAGCAGGTGAGTTGAGAAGGATGGGGCAGGAGCCAGGGTCCCACCCCATCTCTCCTCTGCTTCCCTCCAGCCTGGACCTCTTCTTCCGCTGGCTCTTTGATAAGAAATTCTTGGCTGAGGCAGCTATTCGGTTTGAGTGAGTGACTGGGGCCCCTAGGGAAAGAGACCGGGTGCAGTGCTGGAGCACCTGGTGCCCGCAGGTGTGTGTTCCTGCCCGACAACGGCGCCTTCTTCGTGAACTACGTCATTGCCTCAGCCTTTATCGGCAACGCCATGGACCTGCTGCGCATCCCAGGCCTGCTCATGTACATGATCCGGCTCTGCCTGGCGCGCTCGGCCGCCGAGAGGCGCAACGTGAAGCGGGTACGGCCGCCTGGGGCAGCAGCGGCCCGCACCTGAGCCATCCTCCTGCCCGTCTCCCCCCCAGCATCAGGCCTACGAGTTCCAGTTTGGCGCAGCCTACGCCTGGATGATGTGCGTCTTCACGGTGGTCATGACCTACAGTATCACCTGCCCCATCATCGTGCCCTTCGGTAGGCACCGCCGCGCCGGGACCTGGGCCCTGTCCGAGGTCAGGGCCCATGTGGCTTCCCTTAGGGCTCATGTACATGCTGCTGAAGCACCTGGTAGACAGGTACAATCTCTACTACGCCTACCTGCCGGCCAAGCTGGACAAGAAGATCCACTCGGGGGCTGTGAACCAGGTGGTGGCCGCGCCCATCCTCTGCCTCTTCTGGCTGCTCTTCTTTTCCACCATGCGCACGGGTGAGGGATCCCTACCCAGGGAACGGGGGGTGTAGCAACCCCATTCTTTGCCCCCCAACACCAGGGTTCCTAGCTCCCACGTCTATGTTCACATTTGTGGTCCTGGTCATCACCATCGTCATCTGTCTCTGCCACGTCTGCTTTGGACACTTCAAATACCTCAGTGCCCACAACTACAAGGTGTGGGGCAAGGGTGGCAGGCGGATGGCTGCCCCACTTCCTGACTCATTCTGGGCCCCTCAAGATTGAGCACACGGAGACAGATACTGTGGACCCCAGAAGCAATGGACGGCCCCCCACTGCTGCTGCTGTCCCCAAATCTGCGGTGAGTGCCCTCAAGGGTTGGGAGGGGCCTCTTCACCTTGCCCCCATTTCCTCTCCTCCTTCAGAAATACATCGCTCAGGTGCTGCAGGACTCAGAGGTGGACGGGGATGGGGATGGGGCTCCTGGGAGCTCAGGGGATGAGCCCCCATCATCCTCATCCCAAGATGAGGAGTTGCTGATGCCACCCGACGCCCTCACGGACACAGACTTCCAGTCTTGCGAGGACAGCCTCATAGAGAATGAGATTCACCAGTAAGGGGAGGGAGGGGCCCTGGAGGCCACATCCTGCCCCACCCCACCCCCACTCCCACGGACACTAAAACGCTAATAATTTATTAGATCTAAAGCCCCTTCCTCCCCAGCCCCTGCTTTCATTAAGGTATTTAAACTTGGGGGTTTCACTGCTCTCCCCCATGATGGAGGGAGGGAGCCCCCCAACCTCAGTGAGGAGAGCCCCGAGCCGGCCCCGGGGCAAAGAGGGGTGCAGAGGGAGTTCCCCCAGATCAGTACCCCCCACCCCTCCCCAGCTAGTAGCATGACCAGGAGAGGGTTAATGAGAGCCAAGAGGAGTACCTGGTGCACCTGGTGCCGGTGGCTGGAGACCTGGGGGGCAGGTGGATCTGGGGCTGTTCCCCCCCCTCCGTTTTTTCCACCCCACAGTTCCTCCTGGGATCTGGCCCTCCAGGGAAGTGGAGCCTCCAGCCCCTAGGGGATGCATGAGGGGGGAGGGGGTGCTGAGTGGGAGGAAGAGTCAGGCTCACAGCTGGGGTGGCCTGGGGGTGGGGGTGGGCAAGGCTGACACTGGAAAATGGGTTTTTGCACTGTTTTTTTTTTGGTTTTTTTGTTCTTTTTTGTTTTTTTCCTTTAAAATAAAAACAAAGAAAAGCTCTGAGGCAGGTGTCTGACTTGTGCTGCCCTGGGCAC